GCTGGCCCCAAATCTCCCAGCAGGTCAGAGCCCCTGGTCCTGTCTGTATGACCCCCAAGCCCGGCCCAGCATCTCCATCTCCACCTGCATGTGTGTGTCCTTCCGTGTCATGCTGGCTCACAGGAGCGCACCTGTGTCAGAATGATGCAGGGGGTTCTCTCAGCCGCACAGGAACTCAGCCGGCGGAGAGCATGAGGTTGCTCGTATTCTGTGAGTACTGAGTGTCTACTGCACATGGCAGGCTGCCCCAGGCCCAGGCCTGGAAGGGACTCATCGGCCGCCTGTGCCTGCAGGAGCCTCCTGGCCCTGAGCTGTGGCTGGGCCACTGCAGGGAGAGGCTGGGCCTGTCACGAGGGGGCCGCACCGAGGATCCCATGAGGAGCAAAGGCCAGGTCCCCCCTTCTCCCTCCTGCCCGGGCCTCCTCTCGCCCGGCCGCCTCCCGCTCCTCGGCCGCTGGCCCTCTCTCCTGCCCCTGGCACCTCCCTGGAGAGCCCCTTTTCCCACCAGGGCCTCACTGAGGGTTTGGGGTTTGAGGTGTCTCAGCTGCTGCAGGGGACCCGGTGTCTGGTTGTGCCTCCTCCTGAGAGTCACTGCTGCAGTCACACATCGTGGCCGGGCCCTAAAGACCCAGCCGATTTTCATTTGTTTGTAAGGATGGTGGTTCTTTTTTGGGGGGTATGGGGTGGGAGAGAGGAAAGAGCCTCATGTGCAGGAGAGGCGGGAGCCGAGGCCACAGTGTCCCGGGGTGCTGCGTGCAGTGGTGTGTGGCGTGTGGTGTGTGGCGTGCCTGGCGACCACAGAGCCCATGAGCCGAGGGGCAGCTCCTCGGTGCCCCTGAACAGATGGGGAGACTGAGGCTCGGGGAGGTGAGGTGGCTCACCACGGCCGCTGCAGCTGTGAGTCTCAGCCCAGCCCGCCTGCTTTCCTCACTGAGTCTTTGGGTTCCGTTTGAAGACTCACAGCTCTATTTGCCAACATTTCAAAATAACCCCACCCATCTTGAACCACAGGAGGCTGCAACCCAGTGTGTGTGGGGCTTCCGCTGAGACCTGCCGTGCTGGGTGGTGAGTGGGCTGTGAGCTGACCACGGACCCCTGCCCTCCAGCCTCTGACCTCTGGGAGCCAGGGCTGTGTGACCCTGCAGTGCTGGGTGGCGGGTGGGCTATGAGCTGACCGCGGACCCCCATTCTCCAGCCTGCGGTCTGTGGGAGCCAGGGCTGTGTGGCCCTGCACTGGCCATGTGCTTCTGATGGGTGTGTTTTGCCTCCTGTCCTTTGCGGAGATGGAGCATTTTCCCTGGCCAAGTTGCCCCTTCTCTGTGGGGCGCCTCTGAGGATGAGTCAGGCAGTGACTCAGGACCGCAGAGCTCAGCCCAGAGGCTGGCTTGGGAGCCCCAGGGCTGCTTCGCAGACCCGGTTTGGGGTTTGGTTCCTCTTCACGCAGCCTTTACCCTCTACCCCGAGGCTGGGGCAGCCCTGGCAGCTCCCGGCTCCCCCCAGCGTTTGGGAAATGGGCCCCGAGCCTGCGGCAGAGCACAGAGCTGGGAAACCAGGTTTATTTTCTTATGATCACGTGATGGGAGCAGCCGCAGGCGGGATGGGGCAGCGCCAGCCTTGCGCAGATGCTGGGAAGTGACTCAGGGAGGAGAAGGCGGGGGTTTCTCTGCTGGTCCCAGCTGAGCCCCTGCTCCAGGCTCCAGGAGGAGGAGGAATTCAGTTCAGATGGTTTCCCCTCATCAGAGCCACTACTTAAAGGTCAACTCTGTTTTCTGCAAGAGGTTTTTTCTTTTTTCCCCGTGAAAGTTTGCTTGATTCTGTGAAACTTCATTTGCACTTCTTCCAGAAATGACTGAGGGAAAGGAGACTTTGCCAGGGTCTCTGCCTCAGAGGGAGAGGCTGCTGCGTGCGTTAATTTCCTTAGGCCACATGGCAGGATTTCAGGCGAGCCTGGTCCTCTCAGGCCGCACTTTTTCTTTATTTGGAAAGAGAGTTCCAGAGCCCTCGGGCGGTGAGTGGGGGCCGCCTGGGCCAGGCATTCATCCCGCATCTGACTGCTGCTGACCTCGGCTGGAGACAAAGCCGGCCTGTCCAAGAGATACCCCGAGGTTAAGCTGCTGATGGGAAGGGGGGCACCTGGTGGCTGTGTGGCCCCTTTGAGTCCATCAGAAAGAAGAGATTGTCCGGCACAGGCCACCGAACAGGATGGGGGATGGGAGGAATGCCCTAGCGTTCAGCCGGTTTCATTTTTCTTTTGGAATACGCTTCAAACTCTGCTGCCCAGGAAGGAGAAAGCACAAACCTTCCTGCTGATGAAAGAAAATGGGTGCCCCCACCATGAGACCCACGGACAGCGGGGGGCTGTCCGTGGGCCTGGGCTTTGCACCTGGGAGTGTTGGTGCTGTGTGGAGGGAACTGACCCTGTCCTCAGGCTGAGCCTGGAGTCCCCACAACAGCATAGGGGGGAAAGCTGCTGTCCTCAGACTCCGCGTGGCCTCCAGTGATGGTGCTGTGGCCACTTCCTGCCGGGTGCTCACCGTGGGTTCTGGGTGGGGCTGGGAGGACATGGGGCGTAGGCCATTCTGCCCACGAGGTGACGTGATCGAGGTGGACGTGGCTGGCCTCGCAGCCTCTGCTCCTGCAGGTCCTGGGACGCTGTGTCCATCTGCTGGAGCTCATTTCAGAGTTGGCTGATCACAGGTCCATAGTCACCCACTGGTGACAAATTTAACAAATTTGTGGGGGTTTTTTTAGTTCAAAAAAGATCCTCCTTAAATGTTGTGAAATAATATGTCTTTTAAGTTGCAACACACATTCAGAAGTTCCCGGAGGGTTAAATCCTGAGCATGAAAAGATGGTCATTCTAATAGAAAACAGGCCCAGAGCATTTCAAGAAAAAATGAGATTTAAAACTGCTCATAAAAAGATGGACATTCCACCTCACCAATGAGCCAGACATTTAAAATTTAAGCAGGTTTTTGCCACCGGTTTAGCAAACTGTAGAAATATTTATAAGACGGCGTATGCTGGGGGTGGACACTGGTCCAGACTCCCTGGAGGGTTCTGTGGCTTTGTGTTTCAAAGGCCTCAGGACAGTGCACATCCTTGGAGGAATTTATCCCACGGGGACAATCAGCCACTGCACAGATCTGCGTTCCCAGGGTGCTCACCCCTGCTGCTCCCACCACACAGCGTGCACATGGCAGGGGGACCTGGCACTGCTGTCCACGCACACACGTGCCGTCTGACCCCAGCGTTTTATCAGCTCTTTGGAAAGTGGCCCATGGCCTGATGTGAAAGGAAAAAGCTGACTCTGTCACAGGGAACATAACCTCACTTTTATTTAAAAAATTTATCCGTATTTCCATTCGTATCTTCTATATTTATAACATAAATATTTACTATTATTGTTAATATATTTGTATTATAATATAATGAGTCATTATAGTATGAATATACTTATATTTGTATTATAAATATTGTATTTATGTTATAAATGTAATACAAATATATTTATATTTTGTATATTTTAAACCTATAACATTTATATATTTTATTCTATTTTATATTTTTGGAGAAAAAACTCCAGGAGGATGTTTCCTGGAATGTTAATTCCAGATTTCACTTTCTGATTTTTTTACGTATTTAAAATTTTGTTTCTTTAAAAATAGCTTTATTGAGGTATAATTCAAGCACCGTACAATTCACCCATTTTGAAATGTACAATTCAGTGGTTTTTAGTATATTTGCAGAGTTGTGCAACAATTGCCACAGCCAATTTTAGAACATTTTCATCTCCCTAAAACGACACTCGCGCCCTGTAATCCTCCAGTTTCCGGCCTGCAGCCTCTCCTGGGGCGGCAGACACGGGTCCCCGTTCTGTCGCCGGCTGTGCCTCTCTTGGGCATTTCGTGTCAGTGGAAGCGTCTGGCCCATGGCCTCTGTGTGCGTGGCCTGTTGGTTGGCACCACATTGTGGATGCTGTGGTGTGGGGCCAGGGTCCAGGCGTCCTTCCTCTCCAGGGCTGAGCACCGTTCTGCTGTTGCTCCCTCAGCAGCCGAGGCCCACCTGCCTTGTTTCCACTGTCTGGCTGTCATGACTGAGGCTGTGAGCACGCATGTCTGAGTCTGCGTGCGAACGTGGGCTGTGAGCACGCGTGTCCGAGTCTGCATGCGGACGTGGGCTGTGAGCACGCGTGTCCGAGTCTGCATGCGGACGTGGGCTGTGAGCACGCGTGTCTGAGTCTGCGTGCGGACGTGGGCTGTGAGCACGCGTGTCCGAGTCTGCGTGCGGACGTGGGCTGTGATGTCTATTGCTGCACACCTGGGGGTGGAACCACTGTGTCCCGTGGCGACTGTGTGTTGAACGTCGGAGGAACCGCCAGCCTGTTTTCCGTGGCGGCTGTGGCCACTTGACCTTTGCACAAGTTGTGTGTTTGGATTCGCATCTCCACCTCCCTACCCTTGTTACTGTCTCTTTGATCACAGCCATCCCGGTGGGTCTGATTTTCTTTGTACAATGCGAGCCCCCCCTCAATGAATTTTTGCTTAAAAAAAAGCAATTTGTTGTTTTTAATTGAAATGAAAGGAAGCATTCTTTCCTATGCATGTGTTTTTTTTAAAGCAAACAAAATTAAAATCATAAGTAAGTAAAAAAAAAACCCACAGGAAAATTCTAAAAACTTGCACATAAATGGAATTACGAATCAACTCATCGTGGAAAATCGTGTCTTGCTGGATGTAGGTTATAGATGTAAGGTTAGGCACAGTGGAAAGGGAGATGGAACCTGCAGACCCCAGACGTGGACATGGTCCAGGACGGCGTCAGTCCGACCCCCGCCTTTTCTGCCCACCGTGGGATCTGGAGCCCCCTGCCCACCATGTCCCCTGAGCTGGCTTGACCTTGCCGTCCTCCCCGCCCAACCCCTGCGCCGTGTGCTCTGTGCAGACACGTCCCCTGTTGAGTCTGAGATGGAGTTACCACCGCAAGCACAGGTGACGGCTGAATCCCACTGCCGCCTCCGTGGATAGGGCACCAGAAACCCTCTGGAGAGAAGGCAGCCTGCCACGCTTTGTAATGAGCAGTTCGCTTAAGGATCGTGTTAGACTCCATGGCTAGTATAGATTTCAAAGCTCGTATTTCTTTCTTTCTTTTTCTTTTTTTTTTTTTTTTGAGACAGAGTCTTGCTTTGTCGCCCAGGCTGGAGTGCAGTGGTGCGATCTCGGTTCACTGCAACCTCCGCCTCCCAGGTTCAAGTGATTCTCCTGCCTCAGCCTCCTGAGTAGCTGGGATTACAGGCGCCTGCCGCCATGCCCAGTAATTTTTTTTTTTTTTGTATTTTTAGTAGAGACGGCGTTTCACCATGTTGGCCAGGATGCTCTCAATCTCTTGACCTCATGATCCACCCACCTTGGCCTCCCAAAGGGCTCCTGTTTCATAACCCATCACCCTTAAAGAGCCGTTCTCTGAGGTGGGCCTGGGCGCCTGGGGTTTTTAGAAACCTTTTCAGGCAACCGTAGTTTGCGGTTCTAAGAGGAAAAACATCAAGAGACCTGAAGAACCCAAGCCCCACGCATCAAGGCAGCGTCCCCGGCCATGGCGGAGGGAGCCCCGCGCATCGAGGCAGCGTCCCCGGCCGTGGCGGGGGTGGAGAAGGGAGAACTGAGTTGGGTTTTGGTGTGGCTATTTCTGTGGTATTCCCTCGAAATATTTGCCACTGAAAAAATGAAAAAACTCTAAGTGCTTTTAAGTGAGTAATTTCTGTGCGAGGTCTCGGGAAGAAGAAATGTCTCTGTGTGCAGTGCCCAGGCTCCATCTGCCGGCTGTGGGGGCTCCGTCTGCCGGCTGTGGGGGGCTCCGTCTGCCGGCTGTGGGGGGCTCCATCTGCCGGCTGTGGGGGGCTCCGTCTGCCGGCTGTGGGGGCTCCGTCTGCCGGCTTTGGAGGCCCCGTCTCCCGGCTGTGGAGGTGGCAGAGCCTGGCTGGGGTCTTCCCGAGGGCCCAGCCTCCTGCTCTTCACAGGGAGCCTCAGGGAAGGTGAGGCCTCTGCCTCCCTTTCAAGCCACTGGACTTGAGCTGACCACTGATAACACTGCAGCTCCACCGCGGGCGAGCGCAGCGCTGGGGGACAGTCCTGGCCTGAGCTCCGGGCGTGCGCGGCTCCAGCTGCGTCCTGCCCGCCTCTCGCCTCACTGGAAGCAGAGCGGAACGGGGCGTGTCCGGTCCTGGCCCTTCGCGTCCCCGCAGGCCCGTCACCTCCTGCAGGAGCCCCTCTGGCTTCCCGGCAGTCTTGGCTCTGCCAGAACTGAATTCCTGTCGTCCCCATGAGGACAACCAGGATTTGCTCGGCACCGTGGCCTCTCGGGCTGACCGCTGCACCTTGCTTGCAGAAAGCCCCACCTGTGGAGGCTTGGGTGACCTTCCCTTCCTGGTCCACTGTGCCAGGTCTGGGCAGCTCCTGGCTGCTGACCTGAGACAGGTGATTCCTCCCTGCATGCCCACTGCCCCATCCGTGCATCCGTCCATCCAGTGTCTTGCACGGGCCTGCATATTCCCAGCTGCTGTGGTGAAATGTCTGCTCTGCACCACGTGACCTCGGCTGCACCCTGACCTCTGACCTCGGCTCCCAGCATGCTCCGGTCCTGCCGTGCCCTGCCCAGGCCACGTCAGCCTTCTCCTTGCTCCTACGTCTTTACCACACACAAGCCCTGCTGCCTCGAGGCCTTCGCACCTGGTGTCCCTCTGCCTAGACCCCTCCTGCGCTCTCCGCGCCGTCCATGGCCTCATTCATGCGTTCCCTTGTCCTCCTGCGGGTCTCCTCACCGTCCACAGCGCTGTTCAAGCGCTCACTCGTCCGTAAGCCTCCCTGTCCCCCGAGCGAGGCCACAGTGCTGCCCCCGCCAGCCTTGCCCGCGTTGGACATTCGTGGTTCTGTGTGCTCTTTGGCTGGCTCCATGGGGCCAGGACTTTGCTTCATTGGCTGCTATTCCCACAGTCTAGAACGGGGATGGGCAGCTGAAACAGTCATGGAGAGAGAGAGCGCTGTGGTTTCTGGGTCCAGTGAGCCACGCCTGGCGGGGGCCAAAGACATCGAAAGTGCTCCCCGTTGTTTGGTCCTGGTGTGTGGGAGGCCCTGCCATGTGCTTGTCTCACTGTGCAGGGCAGAGGAAGAAACCTCCAAGCCAGGCAGTGGTGTGTCCTGGGGAGGCCGCTTTGGGGGCAGAGCCACTGCCCTTCCCCAGCCGAGCGCCCTCTGTGCCCGCAGGCTGCACTGTGGAGAGGGCGGTGTCCTGAGGCTGAGAGATGAGGGAACTGGCCTCTGGCAAGGCAGCGTTGAAACGTGGACGTCCCCATCTTCAAAGTCGTGCTTCCCCCGGCAAGGCCCGTGTGGGCACCTGTGCCTCCTGGGTACCTGTGCCTCCTGGGTACCTGCGCCTCCTCGCATTGGCTTCAGCGACGTCTGTCACAGATTCTTACATTTAGACGTGCCATATAGTCTTCCTGGTGGAGACCAACGTCCCCTTGGCCTTGTGAAGCTTACCAGGGCCTGAATTAGGTTGGGGGGAGCAGCTGCACCTGGGGACTGTGCTGTGAAGATGCAGGAGGGCCTGACGGCGGCTCCTCCAGGCGGGACTGTGCTCTGAAGATGCAGGAGATGCAGGTGTTTGGTTTTTTGAGACAGGATCTCGCCCTGTCACTCAGGCAGGAGTGCAGTGCTGTGATCACAGCTCACTGCAGCCTGGAACCCCGGGCTCAAGCAATCCTCCGCTTCGCTGCAGACGTGCGCCACCAAACCCATCTAATTTTTAAATTTTCTGTTGAGTTGGGGTCTTGCTATGTTGCCCAGGTTGATCTCTAACTCCTGGGCTCAAGTGGCGCTTCTGGCATGGCCTCCCAAAGTGCTGGGATTACAGGCGTGAGCCACTGCATCTGGCCTGGATGCAGGTATTTAAAAGAGCTTAGGGAAGTTCTTCGAAAAAGGCTCTGGCCTTCAACTCCCACTTCTACTCCTGATTTTGGTTCTCATTGGGATATAAGTTTCAGAGCACTCCTGGGCTCAGGAGAAGAGCAGCTCCCCTGCGAGGGGCAGGGTCACCTGTGTCCACAGCAGCAGGACTTGGTCCCTGGGGACTGCGGGTCGGCATAGTCCAGGGTGCCCATGACCAGTCCTCCGAGGAGCAGGGCCTGGGAAGGGCATTGTCGGGCAGGCGAGGACGGGCATGGTTGCTGGTCTGGGCATCAGTGGCATTGCTCTGAGAGGGAAGGAGATGCTGTCCCAGCAAGGGTGGCCTCAGGTCTGGACCCTCAAGTGGACACCGTGTTTTGGCTCTAGGACTGGCATGGCCCAACAGGATTTTCTGCAAAACAGGAAATGGTCTCTGTGTTTTCCGTCCGGTCTGGTGACCACAAGTCACGGGCTGGTGAGCACCCGAGGAGCTGAATTCTGTGGTGGGAATCCAGGTTCGGGAGAGGTCGTCAGGCAGGTGTGCAGACAACGTGAGTGGTGAGCCTCACGCCCGAGGAATCCGCTCTTCCTGCTGGACGCGTGGATGGTGGTGACGGCCTCGCCGCAGCAGCAGCACCTGGAGCTGGCCCCTGCCGGGTGGGTGGTCTCCATGGGGCTCATGGCATCTCAGAAGCTGAACGAACCCTCTATTCTGGCACAGAGACTGGCTCCAGCTTTCCTTGAAATCCTGCAGAGCCTTCATTAAAATGAGTGCAAGGCCTGTAGCACGGCCGCCTCTCCGGACCCCACTGCCCTGCAATGCCTTCTGCTCGTCCAGCTCGTGGGAATGAAGCTTGGTCACAGTGGTTGGTGGCTCAGAGCTCCGTTGATAAGGCTGGCCGGCCGCCTGCAGATGTCCTGCCTGGTTTCCTGAAAGACTTGAGGTGACCCGCAGGAAACAAAGTTAGTAATAACTTTATTACTTTAAGTTTAAAAATGGATTTCTGGTTTATTTATGAATTTTAAGCACCTCAATTTCCACGGACAGCTGTCAGCACCACCAGAAGCCTCACGGGACCCTCCCAGGTGCCCAGCCAGCACGGGCCTCCCCCCACCGAGCCCCCCACTGCCAAGCAGAGTTACAGAGAGAGGAGCCACTTGTGCAGAGCCTTTGGCAGAGCAACTGAACACCCCGCTACCGGGCAGCGCCCAGGGACGCCGCACTCTCAGCCCTGCTGCCCAAGCCCTGGGGTTAGTTTCGTTTCATCAGATGTTGGAGTGCCGTTCTAACTGGCGCTTTTCTTTGTCTCACTAGCCCGTTTTACGGAGAAGACTTTTACTGTGAAATTCCTCGGAGCTTTCGTCACCTGTCCTTCTACATTTTCGATAGAGACGTTTTCCGGAGGGATTCCATCATAGGTAGGTGATGAATGAGCATTTACTTCCCCTTTCCGTGGTGAAGTCTTCTCTGCTTGTGTTGCAGGGAAGGTGGCCATCCAGAAGGAGGACTTGCAGAAGTACCACAACAGGGACACCTGGTTCCAGCTGCAGCACGTGGACGCTGACTCGGAAGTGCAGGTGAGACTCTCGGCGCAGCCCCGGAAACCAGAAGCCTCTGACACCCCATCCTTGTGCCTTGCAGGGCAAAGTGCACCTGGAGCTGCGGCTGAGCGAGGTCATCACAGACACTGGGGTCGTCTGCCACAAGCTCGCCACACGGTAAGACACGTCCTCACTAGAGACCGAGCGCACCTCCTGACGCCGCCTCTGCTTCTCTCCTCAGCATCGTCGAGTGCCAGGGCCTCCCCATCGTGAATGGGCAATGTGACCCCTACGCCACCGTGACGCTGGCAGGACCCTTCAGGCAAGTTGCCTCACGCTTCAGGTTTCTGTTCTTTTAATCCCAATCCTTTCTCACTTGATAACAGATCAGAAGCAAAGAAGACGAAAGTGAAGAGGAAGACCAACAATCCCCAGTTCGATGAAGTGTTTTATTTTGAGGTTGGTATCTTCATGGGTCAACGTTAAGTGGAGTCTCAGCGCTTTCTCTCTCGTCTGACTCCAGGTGACCCGGCCCTGTAGCTACAGCAAGAAGTCCCACTTTGACTTTGAGGAGGAAGACGTGGACAAGCTCGAAATCAGGTGAGAAAACCAGGCTCCGCGTCCCCAACTTGTCAGCTAGAGCTGTCCTGATGCTGTTTTTCAGAGTTGACCTCTGGAATGCCAGTAACCTGAAGTTTGGAGATGAATTCCTGGGAGAACTAAGGATCCCGTTGAAAGTCCTGCGGCAGTCCAGCTCCTACGAGGCGTGGTAAGATGATGTTGCACCTGCAGACTTCCGCAATGCCTCCCCTCCATGTGTCCCTCCCACCCAGGTACTTCCTCCAGCCCCGGGACAATGGTAGCAAGAGCCTAAAGCCAGACGACCTGGGCTCCCTGCGGCTGAACGTGGTATACACGGAAGACCACGTGTTTTCTTCTGACTATTACAGCCCTCTGCGGGACCTGCTGTTGAAGTCTGCGGATGTGGAGGTGCTTGTCCACGCCGTGGCCTGTGGGTGTGGGGCCCTGGCACTGACCTCACCCCTCCCCGCAGCCCGTGTCAGCGTCTGCGGCCCACATCCTGGGCGAGGTTTGCCGGGAGAAGCAGGAGGCGGCCGTCCCGCTGGTGCGGCTCTTCCTACACTATGGCAGGGTGGTGCCATTCATCAGTGCCATCGCCAGCGCGGAGGTGAAGCGGACCCAGTGAGTGCCCACCCTGCCCCGGGGGAGAGCGGAGACAAACGCTGTCCCCATCGCCATTTCCCAGGGACCCCAACACCATCTTCCGAGGAAACTCACTGGCGTCCAAGTGCATCGACGAGACCATGAAGCTGGCGGGGATGCATTACCTGCATGTCACCCTGAAGCCCGCCATCGAGGAGGTGAGCACGGGGCCGAGAGTCCTCAGCCTCACCTCACAGAGCCCTGTCTTAAACCTCTCCCCAGATATGCCAGAGCCACAAACCCTGTGAAATCGACCCTGTGAAGTTGAAAGACGGAGAAAACCTTGAAAACAACATGGTAGGTTTTGTTCATGAACCAACCAAAGCCAGGGAGTGGGTCCCAGTGCCGTGTCCCGTTGCAGGAGAACCTACGGCAGTATGTGGACCGCGTCTTCCACGCCATCACTGAGTCTGGGGTGAGCTGCCCGACCGTCATGTGTGACATCTTCTTCTCCCTCCGGGAGGCGGCGGCCAAGCGCTTCCAGGGTGAGTGCCCTGAACACCCTCATGTTGCTGAGGAAAACGGTCACCCTGCTTCTCTCTCCCGCAGATGACCCGGACGTCAGGTACACTGCAGTGAGCAGCTTCATCTTCCTGAGGTTCTTTGCGCCCGCCATTCTCTCCCCCAACCTCTTCCAGCTCACGCCGCACCACACGGTGAGTGACCGGCTGAGGGACCGAGGCTTTCTGACATAGACCTTTCTTGCTCCCGCCTCCCCAGGACCCCCAGACGTCCAGGACGCTGACATTGATCTCCAAGACCGTTCAGACCCTCGGCAGCCTGTCCAAGTCCAAATCTGTGAGTCCCTCTTCTTCATTTTCTCTTTTTAGGCTGTCCTCGAGTGATCTCCGTTTCATTTTAGGCGAGTTTTAAGGAGTCCTACATGGCTACATTTTATGAATTCTTCAATGAGCAGAAATATGCTGATGCGGTGAAGAACGTAAGTATCGACTCACCCTCCGACCGCCCGTGCCTCCCGGTGACCTGATTTCTTCCAACTTTAGTTCTTGGATCTGATTTCGTCCTCGGGGAGAAGAGACCCCAAGAGTGTTGAGCAGCCCATCGTGCTTAAAGAAGGGTAAGGAGGGTAAGGTGGCGTCTGGCAGGGCACCGGACCCCGGCCCTGTGTGCTCTTCACACAGGTTCATGATCAAGAGGGCCCAAGGACGGAAGCGCTTTGGGATGAAGAATTTTAAGAAGAGATGGTTTCGCTTGACCAACCATGAATTTACCTACCACAAAAGCAAAGGTAAGGAGCAAGGTCGCTTTCCCTGGCTCTTGCCGCACCCACTGACAGTCCATCTCTGCTGCAGGGGACCAGCCTCTCTACAGCATTCCCATCGAGAACATCCTGGCAGTGGAGAAGCTGGAGGAGGAGTCTTTCAAAATGAAAAACGTGAGTGTGGGGCCCCCAAGCCTCTCTTTCGGGTGCGCTGTCCTGAGCCCACCTGTGTCCTCAGATGTTCCAGGTCATCCAGCCAGAGCGTGCGCTGTACATCCAGGCCAACAACTGCGTGGAGGCCAAGGACTGGATCGACATTCTCACCAAAGTGAGCCAGTGCAACCAGAAGCGCCTCACCGTCTACCACCCGTCCGCCTACCTGAGCGGCCACTGGCTGTGCTGTAGGGCGCCATCCGACTCGGCTCCGGGCTGCTCGCCCTGCACTGGGTAGGTCTGTGCCTCGGTGCCCAGCTCGTGCATTTATCTTTCTGTTCTTGCTGTGTCTGGACAGCGGCCTCCCAGCCAACATCCAGCTGGACATTGATGGGGACCGTGAGACGGAGCGTATCTACTCCCTCTTCAACTTGTACATGAGCAAGCTGGAGAAGATGCAGGGTGAGTCTGCCCGGCACACAGATCTGTGCAGCCTGCCCTGCGCTGACCCCTCCGCCCTCCACAGAGGCCTGTGGGAGCAAATCTGTGTATGACGGCCCGGAGCAGGAGGAGTATTCGACGTTCGTCATTGACGACCCCCAGGAGACCTACAAGACGCTAAAGCAAGTCATCGCTGGGGTTGGGGCTTTGGAGCAGGAGCACGCCCAGTATAAGAGGGACAAGTTCAAGAAGACGAAATATGGAAGCCAGTGAGTGCCACTCCCGTGCCTGCCCTGGACGGTGCCTCATTCCCTCTCCCATCCCCCTTTTCAGGGAGCACCCCATCGGAGACAAGAGCTTCCAGAACTACATCCGGCAGCAGTCCGAGACCTCCACTCATTCCATTTAAAGTCTGCGGGACGCGCCCAGTGGCGCCAGCAAGCTGCCCATGCAAAGCCGCAGCCTTTGGGAGGGAGAAGAGAAGGAAGAGCGCAGAGCCGGCAAAGTGAGATGCACGCCGTCCCGGCCCATAGACAAGTGGCGCTGGGGTTTCCCTCTCCCAGAACCGCTGCCACCACCGCCACGCCCTCCGCAGAAAGCCCACCTGGCCCTGTGGAACGTGTCGTCATTTGATTCTGTGCTTTTTGCTCCTTGTTTGTGGGGATCTGGGGATCAGCTGAAGGATCAGGAAGTGTGGGCTGTGCCCTAGCCACACCACAGCCAGCCTCAGGGAGCCACGGCCCGTCTAGTCGACTGTGACATGCACCTCCGGCCGTGTGTGCGTCAGTCTCGTGCACGTCTGTCTTGCGTGCACGGTGCGTGTGACGCTGGGCTCTGTGGCTCTGTGCCCGGGAGGCCTGCTGGCCCCGCCTCGGCTTTCGGCTTCATCACATTGGGAGGTTCAGAGCATTACTCTCCCACTGTGCCTGCCATCCAGGCAGCCATGGGAGGCGGCCTCCCTGTTCCACTTTCGAGGTTCGTTTGATTCCTGGCTGAGGGGTCAGTTTTATGGCTGGGAGGTGCAGAATTACACAGAAGTCCCAGTCTGAGGATGTCCTTGGTGCTTGGGGGATACGGGTTCTGTCCACAGAGTCCCTTGGAGGGAAAGGTGTGGGCTCCAGCTTCTCCAGGCGTCTGCGGAGCCCACAGTTGAAGCCCACATCGTTTTGCTGTTGAATGGGGTTTAAAATCAGAATTAACATTTGCCACCCCCCGTGGAAGTTTGAAGATTTTAAAAATAGAAATGTACATTTTTCAAGCTGTTTTTCTTTATGTTTTTGAAGGACCATTTTTAATTAGCTCTTTGATACAAAGTAACTCAGAACGTCAAAACCTATACCCACTAAAGGGAAGGCTGCCGGGAAGGCAAATGGAACAGGAATGGAGCCTGTCTCAGGAAGGCCAGCTGCAGGTCCTCCAGAAAATCAAAGAAGGGAAGAAACTCTGAGTTTGAGGTACAGGGGCTTCGGGGTGCAGACGTCCCTCCAGGGCCCATGGTCAGTATTGCACCTGTGTTATGAACCCCCAGATGCTGTGCAGGGCAGGGGCGGGGGCTGCTGTTTTATTGGGGAGGGGAGCATCCTAAAAATGGGGTCCAGGCAGACCCCTCCAGACCTCACACTGCCGAGGAGGCCTTTCCCAAAGGGCGTCCTCCCGGGATGCAGACGGCAGGTGTGTGGGAAGCGCCGTTTAAATACACAGCACGACGTATCCTTGTACCGACTTCTCCCGGTTCTTGTTTGAAAATACTGTAGTTCAGGCTCTTGATCTAGATGGCAGATAGGAACTTTCTTGTCACAAAAATACTGGAGGAAAATGTTGTAAAAATAGACTTTTGGACACACAGCTGTTGGGGCTGCACTGAGCTGCAATTTTTAACATGGATTTATAACTTAATGTTTCTGTTTATAAAATACTAATGATTTGCAATGTATTTTACTGGCCAATTAAAACAGATGTTTTATTCTTTCTGAGGACTGCCTTGGTTTTCCAGTGGTACCCACTG